AAGTGTAAATATAGTACTAGCTTCATTGATATGTCTTGCTGCTTCTGGGACTTTAGAGAAGCGTATAAGAAGAAAGTGTGTGTGCCTTTACGTAAGGGAGCATATGAGAGAGAGAGAGAGAGTGTGTGTGTGTGTGTGTGTGTGTGTGTGTGTGTGTGTGTGTGTCAGAGAGAATGTTCATGGCAGGAGGAGGGGCGGTGAATATATGAAGGGAAGTTGGGAAAACCCTTCCCTTTTTGTGCACTCCCAGGGCAGCAGCCGCAACCCCAGAATGAGGAGAGGACTTAAGAGCAGGCACAAGGTTCGCTGCCATGACTGATGTGAAGCGACCTGACGCACAAGCGGAGACTTTTCTCCTTGGCAGCCAACAACCTGCAGCAGGCAAGGCGGGCGGGGGAGGAAACCCCGAGGAGGCGCTCCCGGCCGCCTCTTTGCTGAGATAGCAGGAGCAGCAGCCTGAGGAGCCACGAGCTCAGCGTCACTGAGCTAGTGCGGGTGCAGGGGCGCTCAGGCAGGCGCACAGGCCGGGAGCCGCTTCTGCCGCTCAGGCGGCCGCGCTGCAGAAAGCCGCGCCGCGCTGCCCGAGCGCCCGGGGCTGGCCCGCGAGCGGGAGGAGCCGGCAGCCGCGCTCCGCCCCGCGCTGAGATTCGTGCCACCTGCCTCGAACACCACGGAGGCGAGAGGAACCCAGAGAGCTCGGCCTCTCGTCCCGTTCTCGAAAAGCAGCCTATCGTGACGGAGCCGGGAGAAGGCTAGCGTTTCAATCCTGTGCAGGACTGGGATTTTTCTTCTCATAATTTGGGGGAGCCGGAGTAGAGGTCAGAGGGACAGGCGAGGATCTCAAAAAGAGACCGAGGGTTGTGAACATGGTTACCCCCTCCTATCATTGGAAAATCTCCTTGACATTTTTCACACTTTGAAGCAGCTGCAGCTGGTGTCGTCGGAAAAGGGGGTGGGAAAAAAGAGAGGGGGCGGGGAGAGCGGTGAGACACAGCCAAGAGCCATGAGCGGCGCCTCCTCGCCTGCCAATCCTGGCACCTGTGCGCCGAGCCACTGCACCGAGGAGGACCCTACTCCGGGTGAACACCGGGCTTGAAGCCACGGACACCCAGCCCCAGTGCAGCGGGTTCTCGCCGGCGGGACCTGCAGCCGCCCACTCGGGCCACCGCCACCGCCTCCTGCAGTTGCGGAGCGCTCAGCCCCTCCGAGACGCCCGCTGCGCCCTGGCCCCTGGGGATCCTCGCCCTGCACAGGCGCGGCAACGGGCAGGGGTTGTTACGGAGTTGGGTGCAGGATTCGCCTTTCCTGCTTGTCTCTTCTCCGCCCAGGATTTATTGTCTGTGGAGCCTTCTGGGGGCGGGGAGGGAGCTGCGCCTCCGCCACCGCCGCCGCCGCCGCCGCTGCTGCTGCGGTCGCTAGCGCGGCGCGCTGGGCAGGCTGAGGCTGGGGAGTGGACGCGCTCCTGCCTCCCCCGCCGGCGCTTCGGGCTTCCCCTCAGCCGCTTCCCGCGGGAACCTCTCCAGCCGTCCACCTGAAGGGCACTGGCATCATGGTCTAACGTGGCACCTTCCTGGATTCCCCTCTATCTCCTGTTCTTCCTACCTTCTACTCCTTCCCTCCTCTTCTCCTCCGAAGACCCTGGCGCCCACTCCACTGCGGACCCCTGAACACTTAAGGAATAACCCTTGGCAGCTGCACGACTACGCTCTCCGAAACCTCATGGGCAGTTTCTCCCGCCGGCGATGTGAGTAAGGCACGCTCGCTCCGTGGCGGAGGTATGAAAATACTCTTCTGATTCTCTCTTATAGGATGGAGAACCTAATAAGGGGAAGGAATCCCCCGCAATACCAGAGAAGTCCTTGTAAAGAGGTTCGTGCAGCACTTCGGAAGAGGCCTGAAGAGGAGTGTAAGTATGTTTAATAGGATTACCTGTGTTCTTTTTGTTTTGTTTTGTTTCTGCGTTTCTCTAGTGCAGTGCCTGGAGATGACCACCAAACGGAAAATCATCGGCCGTCTGGTGCCATGCCGATGTTTCCGAGGTGAAGAAGAAATCATCTCAGTTTTAGATTACTCCCACTGCAGTCTTCAGCAGGTGCCAAAGGAGGTCTTTAACTTCGAACGAACATTAGAGGAGCTTTATCTAGATGCCAATCAAATTGAAGAACTACCCAAGGTAACTTTTGACAACCTAAAATATACAATGTAGAGATCTAATTAATGATTATTTTCTATTACAGCAATTGTTCAACTGTCAAGCTCTACGAAAACTAAGTATTCCTGATAACGACCTTTCAAATCTGCCAACCACTATTGCTAGTTTAGTTAATCTTAAAGAACTCGACATCAGTAAAAATGGTAAGATTTTTCTCTCATCATAAAATACCTAGTTTTCATGTACTTTGTTTTTTTCACATTTTAGGTGTACAAGAATTTCCAGAAAACATAAAGTGCTGTAAGTGTTTAACAATTATTGAAGCCAGTGTCAATCCCATTTCTAAGTGAGTATGAGTGATTAAATTTTATTTGTATTATGCAGTGACTAAAACTTTAACTCCTTTTTAGACTACCTGATGGCTTCACACAGCTCCTAAACCTGACCCAGCTCTACCTGAATGACGCCTTTCTTGAATTTCTTCCAGCCAATTTTGGAAGGTAAGAATAAGAAATTTAAATTATGCAATTATTAAGAGGAAATTTTTAAAATTCATTTCTGTAGACTTGTCAAATTGCGGATCTTGGAGTTAAGAGAAAATCACTTGAAAACTCTACCAAAGTAAGTGACTGTGTATTTTCTGAATTTTGAACCTCACAATAGTATTTTTCTCCATCTGTTGTAGGTCAATGCACAAACTGGCCCAGTTGGAAAGACTTGACCTAGGCAATAATGAATTCGGTGAGCTGGTAAGCAAATGCATTTTCTAAACCTGATAAATTCCTCTCTCCTTCCTCCCCACTTCTCTCCCAGCCTGAAGTTCTGGATCAAATACAAAATTTGAGGGAGTTATGGATGGATAATAATGCATTACAAGTGTTACCTGGGGTATGTAAGTTTTTATTCTACCATGTTGTTTAAACTAACCCTGAGTTTATGCAATGTCATCAAGTCTATAGGGAAGTTAAAGATGTTGGTATACCTGGATATGTCAAAAAACAGAATAGAAACAGTTGACATGGACATTTCTGGATGTGAAGCCCTTGAGGACCTCTTATTGTCATCCAATATGTTGCAACAATTGCCTGATTCTATAGGTGAGAATATAATATTTTGTCACAAATATTTATATGTATTAATCAACCTTCTTCTCTGCTTTAGGACTTTTGAAAAAACTAACAACTCTAAAAGTAGATGACAATCAACTTACAATGCTACCCAATACAATTGGAAAGTAAGTGCCAACTTTTCATTCCAGTCTGCCTCAAAATGTCTAACTAATGTATTTAACTTTTCAGTTTATCTTTATTAGAAGAATTTGACTGTAGCTGTAATGAACTGGAGTCACTACCTTCTACTATTGGCTACCTTCATAGTCTTCGGACATTAGCAGTTGATGAGAATTTCCTTCCAGAATTACCCAGAGAAGTGAGAAATAAACTTGTTTTCTATTTATTAACTTTTTTTACCTATTTTCTTTTGTTACCTACAGATTGGAAGTTGTAAGAATGTAACAGTCATGTCTCTACGCTCCAACAAATTAGAATTTCTTCCTGAAGAGATTGGACAGATGCAGAAACTAAGAGTCCTAAATTTGAGTGACAACAGGTATTTTTGCAACATTTCACAATCACATATTACCCATGCTATTAGACTTTTTGTGTTTTTGCAGATTGAAGAATTTACCATTCTCATTTACCAAACTTAAAGAGCTTGCAGCTTTGTGGCTTTCTGACAATCAGGTAAAAGGTTTTATTGCCTGATTTATTTATTAATTCATCTAATTTGTATGTTCTTTGCTTCTAGTCCAAAGCCCTTATCCCTTTACAAACAGAAGCCCATCCAGAAACAAAGCAAAGAGTATTGACTAACTACATGTTTCCCCAGCAGCCTCGTGGTGATGAAGGTAAATTGTCAGTAGAAATTTCTTCTCTACTTAAAAACAATAATACTTTGGAATCTAACTGTAGATTTCCAGTCAGACAGTGACAGCTTTAACCCTACACTGTGGGAAGAGCAGAGACAACAACGCATGACTGTTGCCTTTGAATTTGAAGACAAAAAAGAAGATGACGAAAATGCTGGGAAAGTTAAGGTGAACCTTTTAGCTTTTGTTTCCTCTTTCTTCTCCCAGAAAATGGAGATTCCTTCTCCCACAGGATCTCTCCTGCCAAGCCCCCTGGGAAAGGGGCCAGCGTGGGATTACTCTCCAACCTGCCAGACTGTCTGGCGATTGCTGCACACCATGGGCCAGGTGTGATCAGCAGATCCAAGATATGCCCGTCCCCCAGAATGACCCACAGCTGGCATGGGGTTGTATAAGTGGCCTCCAGCAGGAAAGGAGCATGTGTACTCCATTGCCAGTTGCAGCACAATCCACCACTCTTCCCTCTCTAAGTGGCAGACAGGTAGGCCTAGGTGTCTGGGGTAGGAGAATCTCTTTATGTTAAATTTCTTTTTGTAAACTTCTAGGTTGAAATAAACCTAAAACGATATCCAACTCCTTACCCAGAGGATTTAAAGAATATGGTAAAATCTGTTCAAAATTTGGTGGGTAAGCCAAGCCATGGAGTGCGTGTTGAGAATTCAAATCCAACTGCTAACACGGAGCAAACTGTGAAAGAAAAATATGAACACAAGTGGCCGGTAGCCCCAAAGGAGATTACAGTGGAGGTATTTGAAGGTTATTGGTAATTGCCAGTGTGCTTTCCTTGTCCTGTATTATTATATCTCTCAGGATTCTTTTGTTCATCCAGCTAATGAAATGAGGATTGGGGAACTTCACCCTTCATTAGCTGAGACCCCTCTGTACCCACCCAAACTTGTTCTGCTAGGGAAGGACAAAAAAGGTAACACTGTGAACCCAATGTGGAAAATATGCAGCATTATAACATTTTCCCCTTTAAATTTCAGAATCAACTGATGAGTCTGAAGTTGACAAAACTCACTGTCTGAATAACAGTGTTTCCTCAGGCACTTACTCAGACTACTCGCCTTCCCAGGCTTCCTCAGGATCCTCTAATACCCGGGTTAAAGTGGGGTCCTTGCAGACAACAGCTAAAGATGCAGTACATAATTCTTTGTGGGGTAACAGGTGTGTTTAGAATTCCCTCCTTTTGTTCCCAATTTTCAATTTCTTCTTCCCATTGTGTTCACAGGATTGCACCATCTTTCCCACAGCCTCTTGATTCAAAGCCATTACTCAGCCAGCGGGAGGCTGTTCCCCCAGGCAATATACCACAGCGTCCTGACCGGCTGCCCATGAGTGATACTTTCACTGACAACTGGACTGATGGCTCGCATTATGACAACACAGGGTTTGTTGCTGAGGAAACCACAGCCGAGAATGCCAACAGTAATCCTCTCTTAAGTTCGAAATCTAGAAGCACATCTTCGCATGGACGCAGGCCTTTGATCAGGCAAGACAGGATTGTTGGTGTTCCCCTGGAACTCGAGCAGTCTACACACAGACACACACCAGAAACAGAAGTGCCTCCTTCCAATCCTTGGCAGAATTGGACCAGAACCCCTAGTCCGTTTGAAGACAGGACCGCTTTTCCTTCCAAATTAGAGACAACCCCCACTACCAGCCCATTGCCTGAAAGGAAAGAACATATAAAGGAATCTACTGAAATACCTAGTCCTTTTTCTCCAGGCGTACCATGGGAGTATCATGATTCCAATCCCAACAGGAGTCTTAGTAATGTCTTTTCTCAAATCCACTGCCGCCCGGAATCTTCTAAAGGTGTTATTTCAATTAGCAAAAGCACAGAGAGGCTTTCCCCCCTAATGAAAGATATCAAGTCTAATAAATTCAAAAAGTCACAGAGTATCGATGAGATTGACATTGGTACATATAAGGTGTATAACATACCATTAGAAAACTATGCTTCTGGGAGTGATCACTTAGGAAGCCACGAACGACCGGATAAGATGCTGGGACCAGAGCATGGTATGTCCAGTATGTCTCGAAGCCAGTCAGTCCCAATGCTGGATGATGAGATGCTCACCTACGGAAGTAGTAAGGGGCCACAACAACAAAAAGCTTCTATGACAAAAAAAGTCTATCAGTTTGACCAAAGCTTCAATCCTCAAGGATCAGTGGAAGTGAAAGCCGAAAAGAGGATACCACCCCCTTTTCAACACAATCCCGAGTACGTGCAACAGGCCAGCAAAAACATCGCCAAGGATTTGATTAGTCCTAGAGCTTACAGAGGATACCCACCGATGGAGCAAATGTTTTCATTTTCTCAGCCATCTGTGAATGAGGATGCTGTGGTGAATGCCCAGTTCGCAAGCCAAGGGGCCAGGGCGGGCTTCCTGAGAAGGGCCGACTCCCTGGTGAGCGCCACAGAAATGGCCATGTTTAGAAGGGTCAATGAGCCTCATGAGCTGCCCCCAACTGATAGGTACGGCAGACCCCCATATAGGGGAGGGCTGGATCGCCAAAGCAGCGTTACAGTGACTGAGTCCCAGTTCCTGAAAAGGAATGGCAGGTATGAAGATGAACACCCTTCATATCAAGAAGTGAAAGCTCAGGCGGGAAGTTTTCCGGTTAAAAACCTTACCCAAAGGAGGCCATTGTCTGCGAGAAGCTACAGTACAGAGAGTTACGGTGCCTCCCAAACCAGGCCAGTTTCAGCTAGGCCTACTATGGCAGCTCTTTTGGAAAAAATACCATCTGACTATAACTTGGGTAACTATGGTGACAAGCCATCAGATAACAGTGATTTAAAGACGAGGCCTACTCCTGTGAAGGGAGAGGAGAGCTGTGGTAAAATGCCTGCAGACTGGAGACAACAGCTGCTTAGACATATAGAAGCTAGACGGTTAGACAGGGTATGTCTGGTGTTTCTCTGTAAGAATATCCCCACCCTGTCACATGATTATTTCCTCTACTCAGAATGCTGCTTACAAACACAATACAGTTAACCTTGGCATGCTGCCCTATGGAGGTATTTCAGCAATGCATGCAGGCAGAAGCATGACTTTAAACTTGCAGACTAAGTCTAAATTTGATCATCAAGAACTACCTCTTCAGAAAGTAAGTATGGACTGCCCTACATGTGTCAGCATCACTAAAGAATGCCATACCATTTTTGCAATAGACCCCGTCCCAGCAAAGCAACATTTTAGACAATGGACAAGAAGATGTATCTCCTAGTGGCCAATGGAATCCTTATCCACTTGGGAGGCGGGATGTACCTCCGGACACCATTACTAAGAAGGTAACCAATTTTTAATTAACAAGACAAACCATAATCTTTGCCTGACAGATTATCTTCTCCACAGGCAGGCAGCCACATCCAGACGTTGATGGGGTCCCAAAGCCTTCAGCATCGCAGCCGGGAGCAGCAGCCGTATGAAGGAAATATAAACAAAGTGACCATCCAGCAATTTCAGTCACCATTGCCTATTCAGATCCCCTCTTCACAGGCCACCCGGGGACCTCAGCCTGGACGGTGCTTAATTCAAACTAAAGGGCAAAGGAGTATGGATGGATATCCAGAGCAGGTGAGAAGTGTTTCTTTATTACTGAAAAATCTTTTACTTACCATTTTATATCTTTTTTACATAGTTTTGTGTGAGAATAGAAAAGAATCCTGGCCTTGGATTTAGTATCAGTGGTGGAATTAGTGGACAAGGAAATCCATTCAAACCTTCTGACAAGGTAAGAAATGAATATCTTGTTGACAATATTAAGAATCCTAACCTCTGTTACTTCTGACTTATAGGGTATCTTTGTTACTAGGGTTCAGCCTGATGGGCCAGCATCAAACCTACTGCAGCCTGGTGATAAGATCCTTCAGGTAAGACAGATAAAAGAAATGCATGCAAATGCTTGATTGCCCTGTTTTATTTGTGTATTTACAGGCAAATGGACACAGTTTTGTACATATGGAACATGAAAAAGCTGTATTACTACTGAAGAGTTTCCAGAACACAGTAGACCTAGTTATTCAACGTGAGCTTACTGTCTAAATATTTTTTATAAATAGTGAAGATACGTCTAGCCAGACCTAATGTTCAAAAATAAATTTATACATAGAAACAAATTTTGCCAATTGCTGGACCAATGGCAAACATTAGTGCCAAATGTATAATACTATATGTTAGCACTGACCATCCTTAAAAAATGTTAACTCTATAAATATGATGTTCATGTGGTTATGTATTAGTTTTAATTGTCAGCCTCTGGCTGTGCATTGGTGCAGTTTTGTTTCTGTTTTTGTTTTTGTTTTTAATCAAATAAGTTTCTTCTCAAAATGGATTTCATATAATTTCGGAGCACGGAAGCACACACAAGCTCTTTATGAATTCTGCTCTCCATCAGAAACACTGCCTCAAAGTTGTATATGCCTTTATATAGAAAATACAAATATAAAGAATTGTAATTCCCATAAAATATTTCTAGCACAAGGTATATGTTGGCATATATACAAAAAGAATATAGAGAAAAACAATATTTTCATAAACTAAACATCTCAGATAGAGAAAAAATATATCTTAAAATAAGACTTTACTATATTGAATCTTTTTCAATAAAAATTACATGATAATGCCTTATGAAAGTAACTGTACATATGGTATAAAGTGTTTATATTTGGTTCCATATTCATTTGCTAAATTCTCATGACACAGAGTGAAATATTTCATAAATTAGCCATTTATCTCTGGGACCCAAATAAAAATAGGATGAACTAATTTGTTCAATGCCTTTAGCTAATTACAATACATGCAGAGTTTAGAAACAGACTAAAGGTCATTGTAGTTAAGTCTTTTTCACCACAAATTTAAGCAGTGGATGATGGGTGGCAGGAAAGGTATTGCTTTATTTCTTTCAAGTTCATGTTGATTATAAACTGTAGCCCCTGTGATTTCTTTACTTGTAAATGTGGAATTTATTTGTGTGTTGCTTAATCTAATTTGCTGCTTTTTAAATTATTTAAAACGAATTTTGGAAATTGATAAAATTTATCATTACGAAAGACTGCTGTTAGAAAGTTATGGTAGGTGATTTTAAATCCTTGGTATTTAAATATGAAACTTCAAATATAATTTCTCAGAGCTGTGGTCTACCTGTATCATTAATTTCAATGGCTGTTTTTCTGGGCAGAAATAGATAAAATACTTTTTTTCCAAAAACAGTTTCAAGGTATGTAAAATCCTGAATGCTTTTTCACTGAAGAGAAAGACAAGCATGGTTAATGTAGAATTATTTACTTTTCCATTGAAACTATTTTCCTGCATAAATGATCAAAATTTATTTTATAATCCTTTAAAATACTTATCTTTCATATTAGTCATTAATTTAATTACAATATTAATTTGAATTTCCAGGATAATTTCCCGGAGTTGGTTGCATGCATTATCTTTCATAATTTTACATAGTTCTTTTGTTATATAATGAATTTACTTTACATGCTAGTGTTTCAAGTATTGTATGAGGATTTTCACAATAGTATCACTGAATGATGTCACCAGAGCTCTGAGAATAATATTTGTAAGTTAACTGTTTTATGGGGACATTGAAAATATTGTATTTTTGTAGGGTCTATTAAAATGAGTGTCACTTATTAGAAGTACAGTGGTATTTTTTGGCAATAGAATTTGTCACTTGGGAGAAAATAATACTTCACTTTATAGATGATGCACTAATTTTGATGTTGCTTTATGTCAGGGTGACATTATACCATGATTTTATAGGGTTTGACAATTAGCTAATGATTAACTGATTGGCCTATTTAGTATGTTTCCCAGAAGTAACTTTTAAATGCATTTTAATATATTGAGAGTTTCAGATGAGAAATGTCTTTCAGAGACTAATTTTCTTTGTTGAAAACTCATGTCAAGCCACCATATCCAGATATTATAGGATGATCATCATTAATCAAGACAGAGGCCTTTACTGGCCTCATAAGATCACTTAAAGAAAAAAAACTCATGGCTGTAGTTTGGTGGCAATGAAACATCTGAAATCATCCCATCAGTTTTTCTTAATCTTTTATGGGAGAAGTGGGAGAAGAGCCAGATATAGAACTGCCCCAAGTCTTTTTCTTATGGTTTCTATATCAAACCCAGGGCTTCAGGAGATCCTTCTAAGACACACAGCTGAAAGGATCATAATCCTAGTAAACACCTCTGCCACTCCTGATGTGACAACATTGTCCTGAGCCACTTCTTTAGTACTTCCTGTTCTGCAGTTCAGAAATGAGGAAAAGAGAAAAGGGATCCTTGACCAACTGGAAAAGTTATCTGATATGCCAAAGCACCTCACTGTCAATAGTACTGCCATGTTGCATACTGAGAACAGGCAGGTAATAATGAAAACAGGCAGGCCAGGCGTGGTGGCTCACACTAGTAATCCCCACACTTTGGGAGGCCAAGGTGGGCGGATCACTTGAGGTCAGTTCAAGACCAGCCTGGCCAACATGGTGAAACGCCATCTCTACTAAAAATACAAAAATTAGCTGAGCATGGTGGCGGGCACCTATAATCCCAGCTATTTGGGAGGCTGAGGCATGAGAATCAATCGCTTGACCTGGGAGGCGGAGGTTGCAGTGAGCTGAGATTGTGCCACTGCACTCCGGCCTGGGCAACAGAGCGAAACTCTGTCTCAAAATAAATAAATAAATTATTTATTTAAGTAGAAAAGAGGCAATTTTTTTTAGGTTGACTGAATAGAATCACTAAACACTTGAGGGGTATAAACCTCACTAATTCTATAGGTGATGAAAACCAATTATACATTGATTTTTGATTATTGACTTTTTGCAGTAACTGATTTTGCTGCCTGAAATTAGAATCTGGTTATTTTAACAATAAAAAAAAGTCAAGGGTGTGCCTTTTAAAAAAAAAAAAGAAAAATCAATAACAACAAAAAGAACTGGAATTCATGATGGCTCCAGTAGATTCTACCTCTTGGTCTTTAATTTTTATTGGACTGTTTCTGAGGAAGGTGTTTATATGTGATAAGTCAGTAAGATCTAATGGAGGAGACTGAGAAACATTAGAGGTAGAAAGAGCAAGTGATGAAAATTACTAGTAAAATTGCAAATTTTGCAAGACAAATAGATATTAGTGGACAATTTTTAAAACTATTTACAAGGCTCATAATATTTTGTCATTAAAGCTCTGCTATGATAACTCCAGCCTTCTGATGACAACACAGTAACCTAAACATACATAGTAACTCCAAAGTATAAGTGCATTTTTGACAAGGAATATTCAAAGTCAGTATGAAATAAAACATTATGCTAATGTATTGCTCATTGAAGCCTATAAAAGATATGTATCTCCATTACTTAGAATTGTAATTATTAGGTTGCTGAAAAAGTAATTGCGGTTTTTACCATTAAAAGTGCAGGCAAAAACCACAATTACTTTTGTTCCAACCTAGTACATAGATGTAAAACAATCTCAGTTGTTTCTGGACCTTACCTTGGATCACGACCTTTGAGATGGAAAACAGCTTTGAGGAGAGACTGACAAGCCAATGTTAATTTGCTCTTAATCTTAAAGATGATTGCACACATATCACTAATGTAATTACTTATTTAAAAATAGGACTGACATATCTTTCAACTGGTGAGCTAAAGAGAGAGGGCCGGGCGCGGTGGCTCACGCCTGTAATCCCAGCACTTTGGGAGGCCGAGGCGGGCGGATCACGAGGTCAGGAGATCGAGACCATCCCAGCTAAAACGGTGAAACCCCGTCTCTACTAAAAATACAAAAAATTAGCCGGGCGTAGTGGCGGGCGCCTGTAGTCCCAGCTACTTGGGAGGCTGAGGCAGGAGAATGGCGTGAACCCAGGAGGCGGAGCTTGCAGTGAGCCGAGATCCCGCCACTGCACTCCAGCCTGGGCGACAGAGCGAGACTCCGTCTCAAAAAAAAAAAAAAAAAAAAAGAGAAGATTCAGAGGGGAGAAAACATGGAAGAAATTAGATTTATATATTCAAATATTAAGTGAAAAGTATCTGAATTTGTCAAAATGGTTAGATGAAAGAAACCAAAAAAACCATTTTATTTTTAATCATAAAATCTATTTAATATATATTTAATATCTATTAATATTTAAGCTTTCCAGTGTAAAGCTTTGGAAAATGTAGTGTGCTTGCCACCTTGTCTTTCCGTTTAGTATGTTTACTAACTGTTAAGGACAGTCTTAACGCTGTCCCTAACCAATTTCTACCCCTCATTAGCACACCGATCAAATATGTCTGATGAATACATTCTCATCAAGAGGCAAGAATACAACATAACCAGGTCAAAAGCCATACTGAAATAGGACTACCACTCAAAGTCTTTGATAAATTCGATCAAACAACATATTTGACTAATTTGTGATATGCCGACCAAACAGCAAGTTTATTGGCACACTGGGTCAATAAAAAGTTATGCAAATAATGAAATCCAATAGGTTAAGAAGATGGGTCCTTTATCTAGTATAAAGAAAAGCGGGGTTGAAGTTCCACTGTAGTTCCTTTCACAGAAATGCTAAATCTTACTGAGCTTAACTAAATGTTCAAACTCTGGGTTGGTAATGTGTCCTCTCTTCACACTTGTAGCTACCTGATCATCTGGGACTTGGGGGGCATCTCCAGGTTGGTGATCACTTGCATGAACATTTTTCCTTAGCAATACAACCACCTTCTGTTAAGAAAAGCATCTTGCCTTGGCTCAGAATATTTCCCATCACCCACCAACACCATACCCAAAGAATACATTATAGCAAGAAAACAGAATGTGGGCTGTGGACAAATAGATGTGCGCTATGTATAGAAAGCATGTGGGTCACTATTACAGGAGATCCTGAGTGTCAGCTCCATTTTGATCTAAACTGTTCAGGAAATCTATTTTCCAAGATGCACCACTTGTACAAACTAAGGTAGATGCAATCAAGTTTTCCAGTCATATCCTGAACCTTCTGGGGGCATTTCTGTTTCTAGCGTGTAAAACTGACCTGTCTTCATTGCTGCAGTTGCTGCTATAGATCCGTCCCTCCAACTCCCCATGTTTTTCCAAAGGCAGTGGATGTCTGCTTCTATCCTGCTGAAACACAGATAAGAGACCCTCTTAGAGTGATAGCTGTTCGGAGAGCCTTGAGTATCAACAGATGGTTACAGCTCCCAATTTGGGAGGAACTTTCTTGGGTAACGCAGGAACCTGGAGTAGTAGCATTAACTAAGGCCCAAAGATGGAGTGCTTATAATGTTACTGACAACAACAAACAAAGCCTGTGTGCAATGGTGGGGGTGGCAATGCCTTTATAAAACTGTTTCTGCTTCTGTTTTTAAAATGTTGGGTTTTGCTGTGTTGAGGAACTTTCTCTAAGCCTCTCAGCTTCTTACTGAGACAGGTTCCAATCTTCCTTACTTTCAACACTGCCTGCAAGAGAATGGTTTGGAAACACTCCCTGGTAAGGATATAAATTGCACAGCTTCTACTTTGGAGAATTCAGAGATTTTTGAAAAACCGAGGGGGCAAGTCTACTCTAAGTTTTTATTTAAAAACATACAGTTAAAGTATAGGAATATTGAGTCCCTTGGGATTTTAACCATGTGATTATGTCAACCTTCCCTAAGAACAGTTCTATGGGAAGTAAGGAGAAAAGACCTGAGAGAGGAGAAAATTTACTGGTTAACTTCAGAGGCATTTCTTCAGCTGGTAGAGTCTTCCCAGTTGGGTTCTGAGCTCATGCTCTTTGTAACAACACACTGAGCACTAAGCAATGTAAGAAATGGGCCTGGATTAAGGCATGCAGAAATGAGAAGGATACCTCTGCAGCTCTGTCAATACTTCCACAAATTGTCTGCAAAACACCCCTTTTGTGCCTAATTTTGTTATGGCAGCACCTCAAAAGGTGGAAGGTTGTGAAATTCACGCAGCATTTATGTAAACATTCCATGACTCTTATTAGTCTACGGTTGGAACCACTATGTAGTCCTACCCAAAGACAAGGTCTGGGTCAAATTTCCACAGGTGAGATTTTGAAACCTGGCATAATTTTCTCTTCTCCTTTTTTGAAAAAAAGACTTTTATGTGACTTTTTCTTTTCTTTCTTTTTTTTTCTTGAGACAGAGTCTTGCTGTGTCACCCAGGCTGGAGTGCAGTAGCGCTATCTTGGCTCACTGTAACTTCCACCTCCCGAGTTCAGGCAATTCTCATGTCTCAGCCTCCTGAGTAGCTGGGATTACAGGTGCGTGCCACCACACTGGGCTAATTTTTGTATTTTTAGTAGGGACAGGGTTTCACCGTGTTGGCCAGGCTGGTCTCGAACACCTGGCCTCAAAAGATCCACCTGCCTCGACCTCCCAAAGTGCTGGGATTACAGGCGTGAGCCACTGTGCCCAGCATTTTTTCATTCTTTAAGCTAGCATAGATTTCACTGGGTGTAGAAATTGGTGTTGAAAGAAAGTTAAATGAATCACCCAATCTTTCTCTAGTTTTGAAAGTGTATTTTTTTATCACTGTTGCACAAGTGTATTGTTTGTGCTTATTTTTTTTCCTTCTTTAAAATAACAGGTTGAATAAGCAGCCTAACAAATAGCCAAGTATCTTTACATCCAGAGTAAAGTATCTTAGTACAGGGAACTTTATTTTCATAGCAAACTCTTGTACTTCCTCCACAGGAAAACATTTACTGTAGCTGAATCTCTGAGGCCTAAAGTATATTATTCATAAACTGAAAACATTTGGAGACATTTCATTGAAGAATATAACAAAAACATTAAATATTATGATTATAAATATTAAAATAAATATTTGTTGGGCATCAACTACATATCAGGTACTATGAGGGATGTAATGTGGTCCCCTCAGCACAGAATCTCACAGTCCAGAGGAAAGATGAGAGAAGTTCCACATCAAAGACAGTACAAGGCAATGTGGTGAGTCCCTTTATTCCTGCCCTCAACCATCCTATTGCAAAAGGAAATCGAGTCTTTATCTAGTCAAATCTGTTTCAGTTTGAGCATGGTTTTTTCCATTTGGAGCTACAGATAGGTCTTCTGCTGGTTCTTGTGACCTTCACACAGCTCACATAAAGAGTGTCACGAAGCCGGGTGCGGTGACTTATGCCTGTAATCCCAGCACTTAGGGAGGCCGAGGCAGGTGGATCACTTGAGGTCAGGAATTGGATACCAGCCTGACCAACATGCTGAAACCTCATCTCTACTAAAAATATGAAAAATTAGCCGGGCATTGTGGCGCGCACCTGTAATCCTAGTTACTGGGGAGGCTGAGGCAGGAGAATTGCTTCAACCCAGCAGGCGGAGGTTGCAGTGAGCTGAGATGGCGCCACAGCTCTCCAGCCTGGGTGACAGAGTGAGACTCCATCTTAAAAAAAAAAAAAAAAGTGTCACGAAAAGTGTGAGCTAGATGAATATTTGCCAGGATTTAGGGCAACATTTGATAGGCTAAACGTGGCAAGTGTGAATGCCTTGCTAGACAAGATAAATAGCAACCAGAATCTCTTGAATCTCTGGAAGAGGAGCGAGAATTTTGCCAATTTGTTCTAAAGAGGAAAGGAAATGAAGAAAGGTGTTCCTCAACTTGGTCCAGCACTGAGTCTGTATGCCCCTGACGTTACGGGAGAAGGAGATGGAATTCAACACTTTAAAAAGTGTGGGGGGGTTGCTTGAAAAGAGTCTTCTAGGTTCAGCGGCCCCAAAAAGTCCCTCCTATGACCACTGTCAGGGAGCGTGGGAATCCATGCTGTCCAATGTTAGAATGACCCACTCCGAAATGCAAGGAGTTGAACAATCATTCAGCTGGCTGCATTTCATGTTTATTTACTTCACTTTTTGGGTGGAGAACATTTTCACTACACGCTGCTCAAGTGATCCCCTGAAAATACTGTTTGCATGAGATTGGATCACACATACCATGTATCATCAACATCTATTCTTCTAAGGAGTTCTGATCCTCTGAATCTGGAAATTGTTTTCTTTTCTTCACCCTATGCATACTCAGTGTTTTAGACACATATAAATCCTTACTTTTCCAAGTATTCGCTGTGTTTTATATTTCAGCTTTTGCCCACACTATCCCTCTACTGGAATGCCTTCCTCTCCCTATTCCCTTTCTAAATTATTAAAATCATATGCAGCCTTCAGAGCCCAGCTCAAACAGCACTAGAACCATGAAACCCTCCCTAGTCTTCATGGAAAAAAATTTCTGTACTCAGCACTACCATATTAATTTTTTCTTATGTTTTTTAGTATCTTTCCCATTCTGCCTGAGATCATAGCTATTTGGTGTTTGTTTTTCCTATGAACTTTAAGCTTTTTGAGAGAGAGGATCAGACAATACTTAACAAAGGACTTCTAGACAGAAGAGCCTCAGGAGAGGTAAAATGACCAGATGTTTTGTTTACCATATATCCTTAATGCCTGTCATAGTGTCAGAAACATAGTATAGGTTCTCAATAAATATTTGTGTAATTATTAAGTGGATGACAGGCCTGGCACATAGTGCACTTTATAAATATTGAACTAAACAGCAAATTGATCTTCAGTTTGTGTAACCTTAAACTACCAACCTTTCATCTTCTCAGTTGACTCAAAATTCCCAGTTAAAAAAAATTTCTCCTTTTTAAATCAGTCTTCCTCCTCTCTTCAGCATTTTTTCTAAGACATTTTTGGTCTTTTCTGCTGTGTTTCAGCAGTTACATTTAATTTTCCTTTTGTGTGTTCTAAGGACCTTAACACTATCCAAAAAGTAACACCATTCAAAAAGTTTAAGAAGTGGCTTTTATTTAATTGGAGCACACCATATCTATCCTTTTGATTTGATTGGGTTTCCTTTCTCTTTGAGAAGAAGTCATGCACATTGTCACTAGATTACGTTACCTAAGCAATTTTTACAATTTGGATGTGGAGGGAAGAATAAAAGATGTCATGAGAGAGACGAGGCTACGGAAGTGTAGTTGAGAGAAAGGGGTCTCCACCTACCTATTTAGCTCTAAATTTTAATCAAACTGCTGCCAAATGCTGCCCGTCCTTTAAGTAGATAAAAGAATAGTCTGTCTACAGGCTGTTGGCCACAGTTGAGCATGACAATGTTTACACACTGCATTTTGGCATCATTTCATGAATAGATCCCACCCCCTATATCCCTAAAGTGAAGATGTCATATAGTTCAGCCAAAATTATCAAGCCACTGTAAAAGCTATATAATTGATATGATTAACTATTTAGATAGAGCACAGAAAAAAAATCAGGGTTACCTTGACAAAACCATGTTACCCCTCCCAAACTTTTATAGAGATAGAATCTGGCCTGTTGATCTCAAAGTAGAAAGAAAGCATGCTATTTATACTGCCATGATCTTTGGCTTCATTAGATCCTTCCCCTGAAGGGACAAAAAATGGAATCCAGCCCCTTAAAACAAAAATGATATCTAACTGGGAATCTAATGATATCTAAGACCCCCAGGTTGGTAAGCTCCTAACCACAATCCCTTTATTACCTCATGGGACCTTAATTTCCTTTCAAGTAAAACATTTCTGTCCTAGCTTTCTCACAAAACTATTTCCCATGTCTTTCTATTTGGGTTTCATAGCTAAGTAACTCCAGAATTGAGTGAAATATTCCGAAACATTAAATGTTTTGTCATTGACTCTTTTACTTATACTATTAATATTAATTACTCTTATTCTACCTCTGCTTTTTAATTTCTTTGTATAAAGAGAACTTGATAACTATCAAGTTAATTATGTCTTCTTCTCATAAAATTTTTGATTTAGAAAGATTTAGATAAAGTCATAGTATATCTTGAAGGAAACAGCCACCATTGCTGTCTTTGATAGCATGATGCCTCAAACTCTCCAGGGGCCTACTCTTTGGTATCTTATAGCCCAGTGTCTATACATTTACATGGGTAAAAGAATGCCAATGTCTCTTTGAACAAAAATAAATGAAAAATGAACTGGAAAAGTGAAATATTAATTGAGAGAGTGACATTATCTTAGGATAGTAAGAATATTTTAGAATAGTAAGAGTACTTTAATGAAATATTTTTAAGTAAGAGCATTTTAGAATAATGAGAATAATGAGTGAGTAAGGAACAAGAACAGACTAGGGCTGGGAAAGAGGGGAATTAATAAGTTATTAAGGAAGAAAGAATGAGAAAGACAAAAGAAGGGCAATAGAGGACTGATACAGAGAATCAGAGAGGAACTGGATAAAAGAAATCAGATTCAGGCATATCCTCCAGTCTCTTCGTTCTGGTGACCATGCCCCTTCTTCAGACAGCCCTGAATTCCCTTCCTCTCTCTCTGCTCTCTCTTGGCCAGAGGAGTAATCGTTCAGCTCTTCTTGGTTTCTGCCTTCCCTCCTGCTCTTCCAGATGTCAAAAGAAGAATTTACAGTGAAAAATAAGGTGCATATTAGAAATATATTTAGTTTAATTGCTATTCATTTCTAGAAACTATTTTTGTCTAACGTCATAGGTAATGCTTTAGTCATACAACTTCTCAGAACAAGGAAAAAAGTTATCTCATTTTTAAAAATTACCAGAGTACTTTTCTTTTTTCTTTTCTTTTCTTTTCTTTTTTTTTTTTTTTTTTTTTTTTTTGAGACGGAGTCTCACTCTGTCATCAGGCTGGAGGCTGGAGTGCAGTGGCACGATCTCAGCTTACTGCAACCTCCGCCCTCCGAGTTCAAGCGATTCTCCTGCCTCAGCCTCCCGAGTAGCTGGGATTACAGGCGCCTGCCACTGCACCCGGCTAATTTTTTGTATTTTTAGTAGAGACGGAGTTTCACCTTCTTGGCCAGGTTGGTCTTGAACTCCTGACCTCGTGATCCACCTGCCTCGGACTCCCAAAGTACGGGGATTACAGGCGTGAGACACCGCGCCCGGCCGTACTTTTCTTAAATAAAGACTAATGTCAGACAGTGTGGCTACAGGTAAAAGCTCTGTGGAGAAAGGAGCAAAATTATTGTCCTATCATAAGACAGAAAGGGACCTTGAGAGGATCTGGTTCATTTGTCTATCTTCAGGGAAGGATTCATGCTATTCTTAAATTCCTGGAGCGAAGGGGTGAACATTTCCCTCTGTAACCCACCCTTATAAAGCAACAAATTGTGTTTCATCTCAATAAAATCCTCTAGTTTAAATTACTGCGTTCAACTCTGACAAATACTATCCTCATATTTAGTTGTACACATCCGCATACTCTTTTAAAGAAACATGTGTCTGCAGTTCAGAAGAGCCACCACTAGATGGAGACCTCATATCTACATTTTAAATCCCAGCCTTGGCAATTCTCTGGCTTGGGGGAGCACAGTCCGATTTTTGTTGTTGTCGTGGGTGTTTTTTGTTTGTTTGTATTGAGACAGTGTCGCTCTGTCGCCCAGGCTGGAGTGCAGTGGCGCGATCTCGGCTCACTGCAACCTCCACCTCCTGGGTTCAAACGATTTTCCTGCCTCAGCCTCCCGAGTAGCTGGGACTACAGGCATGCACCACCACGCCCGGCTAATTTTTGTATTTTTAGTAAAGACAGGTTTTCTCCATGTTGCCCAGGCTGGTCTTGAACACCTGGGCTCTATCGATCCGACCGCCTCGGCCTCCCAAAGTGCTGGGATGGCCTTACACAGTCTGTTTTTATGCCCCTTGTGCTGATACAATTGCTAACAACACCCCTTTCCTTTCTCCTTTGAGAAAATTTGAAACAATGCTCTAAATTTACACAATTTAAGAAAAAAACAAGAGCTTTGAGCTTATTTTAGGCAGTTTATATGTTTTTTTACTAAACCTCTCAGATTGTATCAATCACCCAAAACCTAATGAGACAGAAACCACTTTCTCAGTGAGGCTTGATTGTTTAAAGTTTTGATGTTCCTTAATTGTTCAGTTTAATTATTATACCCACCAGTTTAATAGTTCTTCTCTAACTTGTGTTTTCCAAATATTTTGCTCCTATCTCCCATTATTTTAGCCACACTTCCTTCAGGTATGCCCATTCCAAGTATGTGGGAATAGATTTGTCTCAAGTTACTCAAAATTTATTTTTAAAGTTAACTTTCCAAAACTTAAACATCAGGAACTGTGGTTAAGTTTGCCTAGCCTTCTTTATGTAATTCTAAAACTAGTCCAATCTGAATATGTGTGCATCTGGGTATAGCTTTATTTCCATCTGGCAATAACTAGGCATCTACAATAAACGCCTAATTTTTCATTTTATTTATGTGTATGAGTAATCAGCATAATATGACAATCAGATTTTATTTTATTATGAAGTGAATAAGAAATGTATTTCGAAATGTATTTCAAAATGTCTCTCACAAAGTGATCATTGGATTCCCAAGGTAGTTTGCAATCTCCCCAGCCTCTCTCCTTTCAGTGGGAATATCTGGGTGCTGAAGGCAGAGAACCCCTGGCGGCCTTGGTGACATGTGTCCTCAAGCTATTTTGGTTCTTCTTAGTCATTTGAAATTCCAGGGCCTCTGATGGCTGGATCATTGCTAAAAAGGCCAAATGTTTTTGTTTACTTCCTCTAAGCTAATTATATCCTCACCCTCACAGCTTAGCCAGCCTCCTGGTCTGAGCTTCTTCTTTGCTAATTCCATCAAAGCCCTACTTATATGGGTTTCAGGTGTTCCCCTGCCAACCATTTAATCTTTTTTTCTTCCAACCCGGAGCAAAGGTAGAGGGAAGACAAGGTGTTCTTTCCCAAAGTTTATGTGAAGCCATTTATATCCTCTGGTGTTTTCCTCCAAAAAAAACAATTTCCTTCTAGCCACATGATCACCAGATACTAATACAGAATACTCTTTCTTAGCAAATTCAATTTAACCTTCTTTGGGGGTTAATATTTTGTAAGTTCTTTCTGACCTCAAGCCTGCCAATTTTAGTGCACCATTTTGGGTTTGTTTACCAAGTGTTCTTCCTCTCTTTTCAGAGAAGTTAAATATCTCCTTAACAAATTTAAATTGTACACAACAGTGCCACCCATTTTAAAGCAAATACGGCAGGTGTCCACCATTGTTTTGGATACAGCTTTTGAGTTTTTGATTTGCCTGATGTTCTATTTCATCTTTTTTATTCCTTCTATTTTCCATAACCTTTTAATGATAGGTTTAGTTGTAAAATCCAGAACTATTTAAATACTAGAATGAAAATTACATAGAATTTTACTGAAGAGTATAAGAGAAAACGTCTTGAAAGTTTGTATGTATGTATTCCAGTTGCGCTTTTTATTTCTTTTTTCCTTTCTTTTCTTTTGCACTACCTCAGATTTTTGGTATCCACTATTAGCGAAGTATTTTTTTCTTTGTCTTCTATGGATAATCTTAATTTTTTATTCCTAGGAGCAACCTCTAGGTCAGTGCTTGCTATCCAGCCACTAGCATAGTTCCCCAGGAGCAGGCTATGATCATCTCCTCAAAGCACGGGGGCTTGTGGCTTATTCTTTTCACTTTTTTACCCATCTCCGTGCCATACTGTAGAACAAACATCATTTTTTTAGTTCTGTCATGAGGTAAAGATGTAAAGATGTAAAAAGCTCTGCTTTTAGGTACAACAAATGGAAATATCATCTAGGCTGGGTTGGGGTGCAGGACCCCCAGCAGCTGTGGGAAGAGAAGAGAGCAGGAGAAGCTGTCACTTAAAATGCACTGAGATCCTTTTGAAACATCTCACGCACTCCTCCCCAACCCCGACTCCAAGGGTGCTGCTTGTCCAACTGTGTCACCTCCCTGACAAATAAGTGAATATCCATCATATTCAAGACTTCACTTTTATTGATGATCATTAAGCTAGAATCTGTAAAAGAGAAAGTTGTTAGATAGTGAACAAGTCCCATTCTCTAAAAGTGATTTTTTCTCTAGGATATCATCATCCAAACTATTCTTGCCCTGTAATATTTGTCTATACTGTCTTGATTGTTTTAAACCAGCCATCTTTGATAGCCAGTTTTGGGATATAAATCTTCAGCCATACTTGTAGAATCGTTTGACTAAGCAACGGGTATCTTGCACTTGATAGGTTCTCACAGTCTCATTATGATCAAGACAGATATTCTAGCAGGACATCACTGCTATATTCTTTATAAAACCATGAATGTTGCTAGCAAACAGTTCAGGCATTTCTTTGTGGCCATTTCCCAGAGAAATTCAAACTTGGGAATTAATATCTCTCTCTCTCTGTGTGTGTCTGTGTGTGTGTCTGTGTGTGTGTGTGTGTGTGTGTCTATATATCTTATCAGGCAATTTTTTTTTTTTTTGCATTTCCACGTTTCCCAAAAAATGATAGTTACTATCCCTGTCACCTAGGGCCCTAGGTCATCATAAACTACTCAAAGTGAAGGGACTATATTTTCTTCTTTTGCTTGGTCTTGCCATAAATATGCCCCGCAGGTTCACCTATACCCCAAAATATATACTTATATTTTGAGTATTCATCCAGACCTGTAGGTTTGAATCGAGAGATGTTTAAGTAATTCTCTTGTAAGTCTGCCTCCGGACCATTCTAAGGTTTGTCCTCTAGCCAATCTATATGTTTATCCTTTTTTAAAAAATTATTTAACTGTTAAAACAATTTGCCTTTTTCTCACTGTGCATTCAATTTAATCAACAAATGTTAATGAACAAGGGGTTATGTTCAAAATTCTATTATAAGAACAATGGAAGATATAAATAAGCCATGGTCCTACCCCTCAAGAAACACAGTCTAGTGGGGAGACACACAAAAAGTCTAATAAATGCTATCGTGTAGGTACAAAATATGAGGAAAGAACACTGTATTGTCACCTTCTCTCACAGTTTAATAAAATGGCAAATGCTTTCTTTCTGCTTTATTGCTTTTTTAATGCCTTTTTTTTTTTTTTTTTTTTTTTTCTGAGACAGGGTCTTGCTCTGTCACCCAGGTTGGAGTGCAGTGGCATGATCATGGCCCACTGCAGCCTTGACCACCTGGGCTCAAGTGATCCACCTCAGCCTCCTGAGTAGCTGGGACTATAGGCATGCACCACCACTCCTGGCTAATTTTTTATTTTTTGCAGAGACAGAGTCTTGCTATGTTGCCCAGGCTGGTCTCGAACTCCTGAGCTCAAGTGATCCTCCCACCTCAGCCTCCCAAAGTGCTGGGATGATAGGCATGAGCCACCATCCTCGGCTCTATTGCTTTTATAATATGACCCAAGGAACGTTTTCTGTTATCTCAGGAAGGAAAGTTCTTGTCCCTTGTATATATGTATCTTGTCAAAAAGGACAAGGCTCAGGTGACAGTGGGGACGTAAATAACTGCAGTATCATCCTGAATAAATCATATCACGGAGAGATAGTCACAGGTTAGCTAAGCTCCAGCTTTTCACTTTTCTTGACTCTGTCTTTCCAAGGAGTAACCCTTTTGGGTCAAAGTCAGAGGGGGCTTGCTGGAATCAAGGGCAGCTCCTCCTTTCTGGAGGAAGGAACTTCATCTTAAGGCTTGATAACAAAGGCTTACTGTTCCACTTAAAGGGATCAATCTGAGGGAAGAAGAGAAGTTAACCTTTAGTGACCCTTGAAAGCTTTAAAATAATTCTTTTGTGTTTTAGACACCTAAGAAAAATGTACGTACATCTGGTGGACTTGCATATCTTTAACACTTATCATGTACCTACATACAAGGAAAACATTAGTCTTTACTGTTAGCAAACACTCCACCACTGGGGGTTGCTTTGTGTTTAAGTACCTAATAGACCCACCAGAGTTCAGTAAGAAATGCAACTTGAACAGCCCCTGAGATAAAATTTTCTAGGAAGTATAAAAACTAAAGAATGCCTGGAACTATGCAGACATAGATCAAGTCTCATGCATGTCATTTAGACAGACAGCTGAAATGCTGACATGGCCTATCCAGCCAGAGCCTTCAATTAAGAGTTCTCCAATGTTGACAATTTCAGCTGCCCTAGCAGCCTCTCTAAGCACTAAGAAGTATAGCCATCTAAATCCTTACAACTTATTCTAAGGGAAGAATCTCTTTAGAGATTACATTACACCAGCAAGAGAATATTAATAGTCCATATGGCTTTATTTCCAACAAAATCCCAGAGTTTTTGCTTGCTCTTTGAGGTTAAAATCAAAGATTTTTCACTCAGGATTAGCCTAGATGTAGAACAGCGACTGTATAATAAAGTTGAGTTCAAAAAGTGTATGAATTCAGTTATGGTCTGGAAAATTAGCTGCCATTTTGTGATGAAGTGTTTGGTTTTTCCTTGTAGAAACTTAGTGTCATTGCGCATCAACTTAGAAAATGTGAATTGATTAAAAATATGTGATGGATTGTGCAGCATGCTTACATTTGAAAATGGAGATTGTGCCTTTAAATACTTAATCAAAGGACTCCTGACCTTCAAGTACCAGTTTGGGCATATTACTGGAGATCCAGGTTGAAAGGTATTGAAAAAAAAGCTCTGTATCTTTGTATATTCAGTTGTCAACATGGAGAAGCCACCTTTTAAAAAAGATCAGTTCTGTAAAGCATAATGCCTACTACACAGACATCATTATTCTACTTAAAAGTCTTTTTTTAAAATTCCAAATACTTGTGGTAGTAGAAAGCAATAAATATTCTAAAATGAGGGATATTGGTCCTTTTGTGACTGAGCTATATGATAAACTAAGGAAAACTACAGAAGTTATGTCTATTAACTCTTTAAGGTACATGATATAGCAAATAATCATTTGTACAACCTCATAGAAAGTTGAGAGGATTAATCAAATTGTTTCAAAATTTTTAAGGAGCCAAATTTAAATTCTCAATACCCTATGAGATTTTTTAAACTATTTTAGATTCTTACCAGAAGAATGCATAGATGTAGTAAAACCATTAAATACAGTAGTATCTGGTGGCCTTTCTGTGTGGAGGAGCTCGTTTGTCCAAGGTATGATCTACCAGTGAGAAGATCAGTGCCAGGTCACAGAAAAAGCTAATCATTTTTAGTTTAATCCTGACCAGCTAGTCTTCCTCCAGGCATCAGCTACCTGATTTTAAAGAGACCATATTAGAAATGAAAAGCAGCAGTCTCTATCATATGTTAAATTCAAAGGCATAGCTGCTCGTGAAGACCCTATTATGTTTTATTTGCCTATCGGAGAAAGAGATCTGCCTACCTGCCTTTAGGAAAAAGCAATGCTTTATGTAGCTTCAATTAGTCCTGCATCAGGTTATTCTAATGCTTCCTACTGCAAAAACCAAGCCCACAAGTCTCCAATCCTAAAAGTCACTAGAATATTGATATAAGGAATTCTGTGTCAGCAGTATCTCAGTATTCAAACCTCTGTTTAGGGTCCTGCATGTACTATCAAACAGCAAGTGATAGAACATTCAGGCGTTTTATTGGATTTCAGAATTCAGATTCAGAATTAAGTACTCTTGGGATAAAGGAAATTAACGAGCTTTTGACATTTCAAGAACTCATTGAGATTGTCAAAGGCTTCAGTAATGAACTCTAACAAATAGATCCAGAAGTCATAAGTGAGAAAGAAAACAAGCATGTCTAGTGAAATCTGTCCAGTGTACGTAACACTGCACAAAGAGCATATTTTATTCAGACCATTTGGATTCAGATGTACCCTAAAGACAACTATGCTATAATGGCTTGTCTCCTACTTCCTGGCCTCTAGCCCTACCCATTGCCCAGGTGGACGTTATGTTTTTAGTTTTTCCTTTGTGGGTGAGGGAAGAAGAGGACATCAGGTGAAGTGTGCCATTACTATTTGAAAACTAGCTCTGCAGGAAGGGTTAAATCAAATCCTTTACAGGGTGACCTTCCTACATCTCCTTAGAGCAACTGCATTTCAAAATAGGCCAAAGCTGAAGTCATAGGAATGAGACATTAATTGTAGGTTTTCAGGAAAGCTTCGGAGACACGGCAGGTACAGTCTCCTTAGAGCCTTTGAAAATACAACATGTAGGTCCTTCTCAGATTATGCTGAAACTCCAAATCCTTGTTAAAGGTTTTCCTGGACTCCTACAGTCTGGTTTGATCAGTTTATTATTAAGTACTGAATGACAGAGAAGGGTACACAGGGAGGACTTGTATCACATGAAGTAAAATAATTATTTCCTTAATGAGAAACTTAATTCTAGGGTACTTACAATAGCTGCCTTATTGGGGGAAGGGAGGCATAGATTTGCAAATGGTGGGTTTTTTCGTTTTTTTGTGTGTTGGAGTAATTGAAAAGATACATCAAGCAATAATAAACTAGATGTGCAATAATCTTGTCGAGTAGTATGTGCTGGTTTTGGAAAGGTGAAAAGAAAATTGTTACATCAGGCTGCTTTTATCAAGCTAAGCATGGGCATGCCTTTCCAAAGGGTATATTTGATCCTACAGTTAATTTTAACATTGGGCTGCAAGCTTAACCTCATCAGGAGTGGAATTAGATTTTACAAAGTTCCCCTTATCCAAACTACAGCACGCTTACTACTTTCTCCTTCCATTTTCCACACCTCAGCCCCCTAGGACCAGCTACTGGTAAGTCATTTTGTCCATTTTCATTGATCTGGCCACATAAGGAACATCCTGTTTCTTTAAATCCTCAATGCTTAAATTGCCATGTAGAAATCAACTCCCTATCAATTTTCTACATTTAATCCTTGGCTTCTTGTCATATTTTCATTTTTCTGCACTGGTTCCCATGGCAACAAGTCTGTTGGCAGAGAAAGTATGACTCTGCTTTTAGCCTTCTGCACAAGACAAAATCCTTCTGGTGATCCTCAGGCAAGTATAATATAAAAAGTCAGGAATTGACTACAGTTCCCTTGGCTAATGCCTCTAATCCTTTACTCTCTTGCATGCATTTTCCACCTTATTCCCAAACCAGGCTTGAGAAAAAAAGCATTCAAGGGCCCTGCCCAGTATCTCTTTACTGATACAAGTATTCAAAGGCCCTCCTATCCAATCACAGCCACAAAGACTGAATATTTTGGTTCAGATGGCTTTCCCTTCTCCCTAAGTGTCAGTGACTTAACTGACATAAATGCATAATTAATGACAAGGACCACTGGGAGCAGCATCGAGAAGCAACTTTCAGTCATTTTTCTATAAACAACTTTCCTCAGTTCGCAACTGAGGTGTAGCCCAGGGAATAAGTATGTCCTGAATTGAGCCTTAAATCAGTGACTAATAAGGCAATGGAACACTCAAGCAGATTTTCCTCTAATGAGTAGTTAAGTGGCACAGGAGGAGAGGCCAAGGAGTCATCCCAGAGTTCTAAGCTCATAAAGAGGAAGAGATAACAAAAGATGTAGATAAGAGGACATTGTTAACTGGTGGCTGCAAATGAGCAAGGGAGCTTCATTCAGTTGGGACAATTCAGGGTTCAGGTACGAAAAGGGTATGAAGCCTACTGAAAAATAAGGAAATGGAGCATGGAGAAAGAAAGGGTTTTTAAGAGTTAAGTCAGTAGAAAGGGAGCCTGCAAATGAGACAATAGCTTCATGCAGACTTTGGCCCAACTCTGTCTACAAATACTTTTGCAAATAATGTTTCTCTTAATAAAATGATATATTTTGTTTTGAACTTTGGAATTCCATTGTGGCTTGGCACTAAATTATAGGCCTAGCAATCCTAAATCTCCTATGTCCTCAATATCTAGAAACAAGCAGGAACTGTTTGTCAGAAATTAAACAGGACTTATTTGAATGTGCTTTAAAAAAAAAATCAATGAATTCAGGGGAATGAAAATACATGTTAGAAATTAAAATGTGGTTATCTCAGCTATAGTTAAGAAAATTATCAAATGTAAATGATCCCTTTTTTGCTGGATCTTATAAAATATGTGATACTTAAGTACACTGAAGTTTTAAAGTTAGCTGCTTATATTGTACAAAGATATTTTTGGCTCTTTAAAGGTTATTTTCCTATATTAAGAAAAGGTTTCTTATATTGAAAACTTTTATGGTGACTCAGGTTTTGTGTCTATGTATAGGCACACATAAATAGGAGGTGTTTTTCTTTGCACATTTGTTTTGCACAGCTAAAATAATGAGGTTAAATAATGCCCAGGTATGCAGGTCAATTGACCTTTTTAATAGCTTAACGAAAGCATTTGACAAATGGACAAAAGAAATCACATTGTATTTCTTTGTATCTCTCCATTCCTCTTACCCTTCCCCAACCCTCTACTAAAGAATATTTCTTATTTAGTCAGGAAATCTTATGTAATATTTTTGGACGGTCCATAGGAAAAGCAAGATGAAACTCTCAGGCAGACAACATAAAGCAGCTCCCATATCTGCTAGAAAGGTCATTAATTTTCAGAATATATTGTTGAAATAATTTTTATTTTCAATACTTGTAGTCTTTCCACTCAGAGGACTCTTATTTGGCTTGAATGTGGAAAAGGCATCTGGTTCAGGTCAGTAAGGACTGTTGTATGTAAGTTTTACTCTAGAAAATTTGGTTTTAGCTTTGATGACACCTAGCGTCAGTGGAATGCAATGAATGCTTAATACTTCGGCTTTATAATGTTTGGGCATTTCTCTTTAACATCCTCAAATACACTTTCATCCTTGAAAACACAAGCCTATTTTCTGTTTGAAATGAAGAGAAAGGTAATTGACAGATAAACAGATAGTTTTTGTTTGAAGAGCCAATCAAGTTTCTCTTTGTACTCAGTAGGGACTAAAGGAAGCTTAAGGATAATGACATTGTCTTCATATGAAGAAGAAATTTTTTACTAGTGGAAAATTAGAAGTAAATCTACCAAATTCTGTTTGTAAATTTTAAAGACCACCACAAAAGACCTTGAAAAAAGTGAAACTACTGCAAGATTACTGTTGCTTATTGAAAGTAATAATACAGTTTTATTTTTTCCACTTTATAACTGCCCAAGGGCTCCCCCAACCAGCTATATATAAGAAAACCATAACATGAACTAGGGTCTTTCTATTCAAAAAAGAAATATTAAACTAACATAAGCAATTCTGAAGGAAGACAGTGGTAGGTTTTCAGATGGTTTGTTAAGAATTATATGTAAAAGGATACTAGATATTATGTTTTGGATGTTTTCTAAGTATCTATGAAAATTATTTTTTCCTAAACGATTTCATAATTGATTACTTTTGACCTCAGTTATTTTGGGGCATAATCCTTTTACTACTCTATAAAGAAGTTCTACTTCTACCTATATGAATTTGTATTTTCCCATATGCCAAACACACACACATAAATTTTCTTTTTCTCATTTCAGCTCATATAATTCAGTTAGTGAAATATTTCACTCTTCTGTAAGTTTAAGAAAAATTCCTAAGCAGTGATACAACTTTGGGTCGCTATTTTAGTAAAATGAAGAGTCTCTAGACTTTTTTTTTTTTTTTAATGATCTCTGACTTCACTACCATATGTGCAGCACAACAGTGACATCTTAAGGCCAAGTAACCAGAGCTCCTTTAGCCAGAGAAAGAACTTGAATTGGGATCTGATTTCAAAGAAATCCCATTATATTATCAAGTCGTTTTCAAATTTACAATATTCGACTGGTAAAGAAAGTGCTTCTTTATGACTTCTTTTGCAGTCTTTGTGAACCTTTTAATGTGCAATAGTAAACATTGACATTTTACATAGACATATTGTATATTAATGCATGCATTTCACTGCATAGTTTATTGACACTACCCTTGTAAAGCTTTTATGGAAGAACCAACAAGCCACAGCAGTATAGCAAAAGAGGCTTAATCTTTATAAATTGGGGCCTTTTCTGTCTCTTTGCTAGCCTAGGTGGCTGTATACAAATTCGGGTGGGAGGGGGCAGGAAACACCTCTTCACATTTAAGGTTTTCTACTTGGGTGTACTCTAGCCAATTCAAAACAAATTGCTTACTTTAATAATACAATTTTACCATTTTATAAAAAAAATCAAATCACAACATGTTTAACTGAAATGGCTGTATTGTAATTAATATTTTGAGATAATTGTGATTTTGAGCTTAAATTATATATAAAAAATTGTCATTTTTGTATGTGTTAAAAAGACTACTATATCACAATTAAAAGTACTTTTTAGTTGAACTACATATTGATGTAAATAAAACTGAATGAAGACATATTTACTACTTTATTAACATAGATCGTGAATGTACTTACTGGTTTTTTTGCAGTATGAGACCATAACAACCTTGAAAGCTGCTTCATTTTATGTGCAAAGAAGTCCTATGAATCTATATTTTAAATTTACTGAACCAGTGAAATTAATTACTGTCAGTTAATTTGCAAATGCAAGCTGTATTCTCCAGTTTTATTTTATGTACTGACACTAATTGGTAAAGGTGTACAATGTGATTAGAATGCATTTTGAAGATGCTTTCTGTACAGATACAAAATACAGGGACTAAAATAATGCTGTGCAGTGTATAGCAGAGCCATTTTTCGGCTTTGGTGTACTCAACTTTTTCAGTATTTAAAAAAGTGTTTTGAATAACATAAAAGTCTCCTTATTGTATAAATAATAAAATGTCACCTTATTGTAAAGTGTCTTTTGTTTACTATCAAAGCAGACCTCG